AGTCCAAAGCTCCTGCCTCTCCGCCACTTCGGCAGGCCCAACTTCCGCCTACCAGTGGCCTCTTCAGGCCCATGGGGCTCATTCCTCACAACGGCCTTTCCAGGCCCAGTTTTTCTCTTCCGGCGGCCTCTCCGGGCCCAGAAGCTCCTCAAGTCGGCCTCTCCAGACCCACTTGCAGCCTCCCGGCGTCCTCTCCGGGCCCAGCTCTTCCTCCCGGCTGCGTCTGCAGGCCCGACTCCTGCCTCCCAACAACCTCTTTGGACTCAGTGCCTGCCCAGCTCGTGGTGGCCTTGGTCGGCCCACAGCTTCCTCAAGCCAAGCTCCCCAGGCCCAGCTCAGGCCTCACGGTGGCCTCTCCAGGCTCAGCTCCTGCCCTCTGACGGCGTCTCCAGGCCCCAAACGGCCTCCGGTCGGTGGGCTTCTCCAGGCCCAGCTTGGGCCTCCCGGCGGCCTCTGCAGGCCCAAGTGGTCCTGAAGTCAGCCTCTCCAGGCCCAGCTCCGGCCTCCCAGCAAGCAAGCTCTTTTGGCTCAGCTCCTGCCCAGCTCCCGCCGGCTTTTGTAGACCCTGAACTTTCTCCAGCGAAGCTCCTCAGTCCCACCTCCTGCCTCCCGGTGGCCTGTACAGGCCCAGGTCTGGCTGGAGAACAGCCTCTGCAGGCCCCGCTCTTGCCTCCCAGGGGTGTCTCCAGGCCCAGCTCTCGCCTCACGGCAGCCTCCCGGGACCAAGTCCCTGCCTGCCTCCCAGCAGCCTGTGTGCGGCCCAGCTCCTCCGTCATGGTGGCCTGTTGAGGCCCAACTCATGCCTCTGGCACCCTTTCCAGAGGCGTGAGCCCCTGCCTCACATTGGCCTCTCTCACACTGAGGGAGGTCAGCGTGAGCCCCTGCCTCACACTGGCCTCTCTCACGCTGAGGGAGGTCAGCGTGAGCCCCTGCCTCACACTGGCCTCTCTCACGCTGAGGGAGGTCAGCGTGGGCCCCTGCCTCACACTGGCCTCTCTCACGCTGAGGGAGGTCATCGTGAGGCCCTGCCTCACACTGGCCTCTCTCACGCTGAGGGAGGTCAGCGTGAGGCCCTGCCTCACACTGGCCTCTCTCACGCTGAGAGAAGTCCTCCCTCACGCTGGCCTGTTGAGGCCCAGTTCATGCCTCTGTTGGCTTCTCCAGGCCCAGCCCCTGCCTGTTGGCGGCCTCTACCTCAACAGTGGGCCCTCCACGCCCACCTCTTGCCTCGCCGTGGCCTCCTCGGGCCAGGCTCCCACCTTGGGGCGGCCCCCGCAGGCCCAGCTCCTGCCTCACGGCCCTCCGGAGGCCAAGCTCATGCGTCAGGGCGGCCTCTCCCGGCCTGGCGTTTGCTCCTTTGCATGGGCTCCAAATCCTGCACTTCCTCCAGTCGTTCTCTCCAGGCCCAGCTCTTCCTCCCAGCAGCCTCTGCAGGACCAGACTGTCGTCAAGTAGGCCTGTCCAGGGACAGCTCCTGCCTCCCGGCAGACTCTGCAGGCCCAAGTCGTCCTCAAGTCAGCCTCCCCAGGCCCAGCTCCGGCCTCTCGGCGGCCTCTCCAGGTGCAAAAGTTCCTCGAGTCCGTCTCTCCAGGTCCAGCTCCTCCTGTCTCCCAGTGGCCTCTTTCAGCCCAGCCCAGCTCATGCCTCCCGGCGGCCTTCCCAGGCCCCGCTTCTGACTTTCCGCGGCCTCTGCAGGCCCCGAACTTGACCTCCAGTCGGCCTCTGCAGGCCTGGCCTCCTGCCTCCCGAAAGCTTGCACAGGCCCAGCCTCTGCCTCACAGCGGACCCTCCACGCCCAGCTCGCTCTCGCCTGCGGCCTCCCGAGTCCAAAGCTCCGGCCTCTCCGCCGCTTCGGCAGGCCCAGCTCCCGCCTG